TAAAAGTACAGAACAGAATAGTGGTTGCTAGAGGAGAAATGGGGAGAGATTGGTGAAAGAGTACAAAATTACAGATAGGAGAAATAAGTTGTGGTGTTCTATTTCACGTTAGAGGGACTATTGTATATTTCAAGACACCTAAAAGAGTCTTTTCGATATTTGCACCAAGAAGAAATAAGTGAAGTGATGTATTTGTTACATATACTGATTTGATCATTACACAATGTACACAAGTATTAAAATATCACACTGTACCCCATAAATATGTGCAATTCTTATGTGTCAAAAATCAAACTTTTACAAAATACAGAATGTGTTATAAGTAAAACACACACACACACACACACACACACACACACACACACACACACACACAGAGAGGCCAGAGAATTGAATCAGGCCATCTAAATGAACACTGAAGTCACTCAGTGTGATGAACTCAAGAATAGGACTTTGAGACAATTGTAACCATGTTAATAGGAAAAGAGAGAAAGAGAGTGTCCAGGAGATGTTAGGGGACAGTGCAGGGAAATGGTGATGTATAGCACAAGCTTTAAGGAGCAAGAGGTTTTCTTTTTTTTTCTTTAAACATCCCTCCACTGGGAGTTCAGACCCACTGCCCATCTATCTCCCTAGCACCTGCTGCTCTGTGTTCCCCCACAGGCCCCTCAGGTCACTCAGCATCCTCAGCATTGGGCGGGTCACTGCTTGGCTCAGCAGAGACATGAGGAAGGGTCCTGAGCTTTATAACCCTTGGGCACTGCAGTGGGGAAGTGGTCATGGGCTGGGGCACCATTGCTGGTTTTCAGTGTTCGTGCTGAATTTATCAAAGTTTAACAACATACCTTATACCAGCAATTCAAGTCTATTTATATGTAAATATGCATATTATATTTATTCATCATATATAGTTGCATCATTTATACAAATATCAATACAACTGACTCTAAAATATTATATATTTAATAAATAAAGTCTATATTACAAATACATATGTACATATACACATAATGTGTGTAATTTTTTTTTAACTTTTAGGCTCTGGAGTGCATGTGCAGGTTTGTTATATAGGTAAACTGCATGTCACAGGGGTTTAGTGTACTGATTATTTGCCACCCAGCTAATAAGTATAGTACACCATAGGTAGTTTTTCAATCCTCTCTCTCCTCTCACGACCGTCAAGTACACATGTAGGAGCAAGAGATTTTTAGTAAGAAGAGAGGAATAATGGTTTGAAAGGAATCAAAAGGAGCAAAGAGAACCTATACACCACATTCCCACACTGAAGTACTTAGAGTTTCAGAGAATAAGTAGAGTCTCTACCTGAAATACACAGGAAGCAATGTCCTCAAGGGAAATCCAAATTACATTTAAAGCCAGGAGAAGCAAGGAACTGTCCGTAAAGAAGCAGTCTAAGGAAATAGGGAAGTTTACTAATCATGCAGCTGAACTTCCATAGAGTACAACTGAAAGTAAGGGAGGAAAAGGGTGTTGGGTCAAGAAAGAACAATCAGAATATTATGGTGATAAAAATACCAGAGAGAATAGGTGAGCAAAGGGACTTATGATTTGGATGGTGATCAAAGAAACCAGGAATGGTCAGCAGAGGGGGTTGCTTCATCAGACTAAAGAAAGGGGGAGGGTGCACTCTCCTTAGTTATCTGACATGGAGACAGGCATCTCTGGTAGTGAGCAAGGAAGTCCAAATCTAGTCGTTAGGCACCCAGGAGTGGGCAGTCATCCTGCCAGTCTCAGCCCTACGTTTATGGTTCCAGTTAAGAGTAAGTCATCAAACCAAGAGAACACAGGAACCAAGATGGTACGCTCCAAAAAGTTCAGTTCTGCTCTGAAGCGCCCCCTACAGGATCCTGTTCAGAGACGCAGGAGGAGGCAAAGCTGCTGGTCTGCGCTTTGCGCCATTCTGTGCTCCCTCCTACCTGCCCTCTTTTGGCCCAAGTTCTAGTCCCATCTGCTTTGTCACCCCCTGCCCACCTAAGGGACTTCATTCTCTGGTCTTCACCGTCCTCATGGTAAAATGGACGTGACATCTTTAATCACACATATCTATCCAGTGATGTAAATGCAGTGAAAAGGGCTTTGAACAGTGTTGTCAGGGAAGGAGACTGAGGCACTAATTTCTTCCCATTTTCCCAATTCCTGCTTCAGCACCGCTCACCTAGGCTCCAGCCCTCTAAATCTATCCTAGCCCTTTGGTCGATCTTTGCCTACTGAGGGCAAAATTACATAGTATCCCAAAAACAAGGATTAATACTACAGCCCCATTTCTTCTCTTTGCCATTTCCCATGACAACTCTTAAACCTAGAAACTGGTGCCATTTCCCTGATTGGTGGGACCTGCTCACTAGACCAAAAGGGATGTGTATGTACATTTCATAATGGGCATTCAGTTAGGGGATGATGTGAGGGCTGTGTGTGAGATAAATCCTGGAGTTGGTCTGGCCACATCCCAATGACTCATTTGGACTCCTTTGGACAAGTAACTAGAGCTCCCATTTGAAAGAATGACAAGCAAGCTACCTCAAATTTCTCTTTCTCAACCCATGACTTCACCTTTTCTGTTCCTTAATGCTCTCATCATCCAGCCCTCCTTTCTGCTGTTTTTCCTCAGTTTTCAAGCCTGCACCCTAGTCTTCTGTGCCATCCCACTTTTTTGGGGTTCTGCCCTATCTGTTACCCCTCTCCGAATAATGTCAGCCCCGCCCACTACCCTACTGTAAGGATCTGCCCAGCTCTTCCTCTGTGGGTTTTAAACCGTGCATCTGCTGCCACCACGTTCATCAGGGTCCCAATTTCCATTACACCCCTGCCTTTCCCCCGCTCCTCCTCCTAGCCCTTGTTTCTAATCCCCTGTACTCTAGCTCCCACTCCCAATCGAGCCACCCCCAACCAACCATGACAATTCACAGCTCTCATCCTGGAGAGATGGTTTCCCTCATGCTGGGACAGTTCTGGGGCAGTTCAGAATTGCCAGGACTGTGGATTCCCAGCAGCTTGGCCTGGTGGACACACGGAATGCAAGACAACAGCAAACCCACCTTCAGCCTTGGTAAGTGACAGGACCCCTTTTCCATGACCAGATCCTGGTTACCTTGATACTATTTCTATTTTGTCTCCATTCCCGTCTGGGCAATCCTCTTCAGATGCCAGAGATTTCCTTTTTTTTGACAGTTTGCTCCTTTCCTCTCATGCCTGGTCAGCCAGCCTGCATGAGGTTCTCTACGTTTGAGACTGGCTTCTCCACGGAACTTGGTCTGTAGCCACAGAGCAAACTGCAGGGCCATTGACAGAGAATGAAGAGGAGAGTGAAGAGTGGAACACATCTAATGTGTTCTCTGGAGGGTAAGTCTTGTCGATCTGCCCTGCATTCAAGTTGAACTTGTGAAGCTGTTTTCTTTTTTTCTAGTTCATACAGTCACCAGGAAGCCCATGTCTTGGCATGATAACCTGGAGGAACCTGCAGATGGTAAGTCCTGGGCTTTGAAATGCCATTGAGATGACTCCTTCATAACTCATACCTCGTCTCCCAGCCAGGTTTCTGAATCTCATTCACCATGCTGCCCAGGGACCAAGGAAGAAGTACCCAGAGACACAGACTGAAAACCAGGAAGTTGGATGGGACTTAGAGCCCTTGGTAAGCGTGGCTCCTTCCTCAGGAAATACGAGGAAACACAGCAGCAATGTAAGTGGTGACCGTAGAATAGAGCAGGGGGCGCTTCTTTCTGATTCTGCATCCTCCTTTCTAGATCAACCCAGAACGCCATGACCGCAGGCTGAATCACTTCAGGGTCTGCAGTGACATCACTCTGTACAAGGCTAAAACGTGGGGCTTAGGAGATGATCACCACAAGTAGCATCCCAGCGGATGAGCCCATCTGTGGATCTAATGCCTTAAGTGTGCACAGCCCAGAGAAATAAAATACTACTTTAAAACGAAGTTTCACTTTTCTCATTTCTGGTCAAGTCCAC